GACTACAGGCGTGCCACTATGCCTGGCTAATTTTTGTAGTTTTTAGTGGAGATGGGGTTTTGCCATGTTGGCCAGGCTGGTCTCTAACTCCTGACTTCAGGTGTTCTGTCTGCCTCAGTCTCCCAAAGTGCTGGGATTATAGGTGTGAGCCACTGTGCCTGGCTATAAAGTTTTTCTAATGTTTAATATTTTGGTTGAGAAAATACATGTATATAATTTTATAAATCTAATTTGACATTGGTAAGGTATACTAAGTATTTTTATTGATGGAGTACTCTATCATAAAAATTTGAAGACTACGTCTATAGGGGCATATGACATCCTCAATGGAAAACTCTTCAAGCTTTTTGACACTATAATAGCTAACATATTTCAAGTGTTTTCTATGTGTCACGCACTGTTCTATATGCTTTACAGGTATCAACATACGTATTCCTTATAACCACCTCATGAGATTGATATGATTATTAGCATCCTCATCTTATGGATGAAAAAAATTGAGCTAGAGAATCAGGTAATTTGTTCAAGGACAGGGCCAGTACATATCAAATTCTTGATGTGGTCTGATTCCAGATGCTGCTAGCTTAACCCCTGCTGTGTACTGTGCTGTGCTCTGGTGCCTCTGCTCTCACATGATAGACCCATTTGGCTTCCTGGAGGAGAGGGACCACATCTGTCTTGCACATTGTGCTAGTTTTTACGGGGCCTATTATTTCCTTCTCTCTCTTTAAAATCATCTTTTGCTCCATTTTATTTCCCAAGGGCCTGCCATCTTCGATAGGAACTTTGGACAAGTTCTCTTTTATTTTTAACATGAAACCATTTTTCCCCTTGAAATAAATGGATCTGATGAGAAATTGGCATGAGTTTAATTAGCAGTCCTATGTATAGAAACTTTACACGAAAAAAGTCTGCATCACCCCAGTACTCACGAGTCAGTTATGAGTCCCAGCTCACCCCTGACATGACTAATGCCTTCCTTTCTTCCTTTATCACGAGGGTATGAGGACAAGAAATAAACCTCAGACTACTTCTGTACAGCGTGTGAAGTGTCCCGCAAGCACGTATAACCTTAAAATAGCAACAAGGGCAGCAGCAACAACGACAACAAAAATGATAATGGCAAAGAGAAGCAGAACCTAATGTTTTTTGGGTTTGCCCACTGATACCCTTTTAATCCTGATTTTTAATTGTTTGGCACAAAGATATGTAATAATTTCTTGGGTCTTCTGGGCATTTAAATGTCATTTTGGTTTCACCAAATGTATTTATGATTCCACCTACACATGTAAGAGTATTGGGAGAGTTTTGGAAGGTTTGTAACTCTGTTTTCTTTCCTGTTTTCCTTGTAGGCTCTTTTAAGACACTTACTCTTCCATCAGTAAGTATCCATTTAAAAAATTTGGTTTCAGAATTAAAGCAGAACCAACTTTCTTTTTCCCCAGTGAGAACATACCTGTGAATAGAACCACCTTTTAAAGTGCACTTGCATTCTGACACTTGTAAGTGTAATATTTTAAATTATTTTTCAGGTGACCTTGATGTGTGATCTCTTTTTCCCCCCAGCTACCTCTGAACAGTGCAGATGAGATTTATGAGCTACGTGTAACCGGACGTACCCAGGATGAGATTTTATTCTCTAATAGTACCCGCTTATCATTTGAGACCAAGAGAATATCTGTCTTCATTCAAACAGACAAGGCCTTATACAAGCCAAAGCAAGAAGTGAAGTTTCGCATTGTTACACTCTTCTCAGATTTTAAGCCTTACAAAACCTCTTTAAACATTCTCATTAAGGTAAGTGCCAGACAGAAATGAAGCAAGGAATTCTACATACTTACATGTCTGGTTTTCATTTTAGGACCCCAAATCAAATTTGATCCAACAGTGGTTGTCACAACAAAGTGATCTTGGAGTCATTTCCAAAACTTTTCAGCTATCTTCCCATCCAATACTTGGTGACTGGTCTATTCAAGTTCAAGTGAATGTGAGTATAAATATATTTTTTGGGGGGAATGTTTCCTGTCTTTTTTTTCTCCCCTGCCCAATAGGACCAGACATACTATCAATCATTTCAGGTTTCAGAATATGGTAAGAGTTCCTCAATCTATTTTGGAAGAAAAAAAAAAGATTTACCCTTGCTTTTCTTTTCCAGTATTACCAAAATTTGAAGTGACTTTGCAGACACCATTATATTGTTCTATGAATTCTAAGCATTTAAATGGTACCATCACGGCAAAGTAAGTGTCATTTTTCTTTTGATATGACTCAATACATAAAAAGACTATGTTTATAATTATTCAGGTATACATATGGGAAGCCAGTGAAAGGAGACGTAACGCTTACATTTTTACCTTTATCCTTTTGGGGAAAGAAGAAAAATATTACAAAAACATTTAAGGTAACTTTTGCAGACACTTTATAACTTGTGATGGTAAATAATACTGAACTTTTAAACAAAACAGATAAATGGATCTGCAAACTTCTCTTTTAATGATGAAGAGATGAAAAATGTAATGGATTCTTCAAATGGACTTTCTGAATACCTGGATCTATCTTCCCCTGGACCAGTAGAAATTTTAACCACAGTGACAGAATCAGTTACAGGTTTGTAGACTTTAAAGTGGAGGTAAAACTATTTGCTTTCTAAATTGTGCAATTTCCAAAAAAGGTATTTCAAGAAATGTAAGCACTAATGTGTTCTTCAAGCAACATGATTACATCATTGAGTTTTTTGATTATACTACTGTCTTGAAGCCATCTCTCAACTTCACAGCCACTGTAAGTTGGTATATTTATTTCCAGTCCATAGCGTGTTTTTAAGATGTTTTGTTTTGACCATTAGGTGAAGGTAACTCGTGCTGATGGCAACCAACTGACTCTTGAAGAAAGAAGAAATAATGTAGTCATAACAGTGACACAGAGAAACTATACTGAGTACTGGAGCGGATCTAACAGTGGAAATCAGAAAATGGAAGCTGTTCAGAAAATAAATTATACTGTCCCCCAAAGTGGAACTTTTAAGATTGAATTCCCAATCCTGGAGGATTCCAGTGAGCTACAGTTGAAGGTGCCGTCTGTTTCCCATCATTGTGTCACTGCAACATTTACAGCTCCTTTTTCTTTTATTATAGGCCTATTTCCTTGGTAGTAAAAGTAGCATGGCAGTTCATAGTCTGTTTAAGTCTCCTAGTAAGACATACATCCAACTAAAAACAAGAGATGAAAATATAAAGGTAATGCTTACAATTCACTTGAGAATTACAATATATGTACATATTAATTAAGGTTTTTTTCTAGGTGGGATCGCCTTTTGAGTTGGTGGTTAGTGGCAACAAACGATTGAAGGAGTTAAGCTATATGGTAATCTCTTATAGAATCTAAATTTATGATCTAATAAATTAAACCCATCTACTGTTCTTTTCAGGTAGTATCCAGGGGACAGTTGGTGGCTGTAGGAAAACAAAATTCAACAATGTTCTCTTTAACACCAGAAAATTCTTGGACTCCAAAAGCCTGTGTAATTGTGTATTATATTGAAGATGATGGGGAAATTATAAGTGATGTTCTAAAAATTCCTGTTCAGCTTGTTTTTAAAAATAAGGTAAGATTTAAGGTAATGATGTTTAAAAGAAAAATAAGTTAATCCTCCTTTCTCTCTTTTTTAGATAAAGCTATATTGGAGTAAAGTGAAAGCTGAACCATCTGAGAAAGTCTCTCTTAGGATCTCTGTGACACAGCCTGACTCCATAGTTGGGATTGTAGCTGTTGACAAAAGTGTGAATCTGATGAATGCCTCTAATGATATTACAATGGAAAATGTGAGTTTAGCTATTTTTTCATTATGAAAATACATTCATTCCGTATATTTTATCTTCTCCTTAGGTGGTCCATGAGTTGGAACTTTATAACACAGGATATTATTTAGGCATGTTCATGAATTCTTTTGCAGTCTTTCAGGTATGTTTTGCTTGCTATATTGAAAAGATATTTTTTAAAAGAAAATAAAAATTATTCTTTTTAGGAATGTGGACTCTGGGTATTGACAGATGCAAACCTCACGAAGGATTATATTGATGGTGTTTGTAAGTAATACATGGCGACATGCTTGTATTTGTTTTTCTAACTACTGTCAATGTTTATTTATAGATGACAATGCAGAATATGCTGAGAGGTTTATGGAGGAAAATGAAGGACATATTGTAGATATTCATGACTTTTCTTTGGGTAGCAGTCCACATGTCCGAAAGCATTTTCCAGAGACTTGGATTTGGCTAGACACCAACATGGGGTAAAAATTTATAAAGTTCTTTGCCCATACATTGTGATGTTTATATTTATTATCTTGACTTCAGTTACAGGATTTACCAAGAATTTGAAGTAACTGTACCTGATTCTATCACTTCTTGGGTGGCTACTGGTTTTGTGATCTCTGAGGACCTGGGTCTTGGACTAACAACTACTCCAGTGGAGGTATTGTATTAAAGAGCTGCTTATCAGTATTAATAAAAATATGTACTCGTTGTGTTCTTTCCAGCTCCAAGCCTTCCAACCATTTTTCATTTTTTTGAATCTTCCCTACTCTGTTATCAGAGGTGAAGAATTTGCTTTGGAAATAACTATATTCAATTATTTGAAAGATGCCACTGAGGTAATGTATTCAAGCTTTTGTTGATCATTTACTACAAAAGCTTTGATTTATTTTTTTCTTTCAGGTTAAGGTAATCATTGAGAAAAGTGACAAATTTGATATTCTAATGACTTCAAATGAAATAAATGCCACAGGCCACCAGCAGACCCTTCTGGTTCCCAGTGAGGATGGGGCAACTGTTCTTTTTCCCATCAGGCCAACACATCTGGGAGAAATTCCTATCACAGTCACAGCTCTTTCACCCACTGCTTCTGATGCTGTCACCCAGATGATTTTAGTAAAGGTAAATATTTGATGTCTGAAAGAAGTGAAATGACCATGTTAATTGTGTTCATTTTTTTCAACAGGCTGAAGGAATAGAAAAATCATATTCACAATCCATCTTATTAGACTTGACTGACAATAGGCTACAGAGTACCCTGAAAACTTTGAGTTTCTCATTTCCTCCTAATACAGTGACTGGCAGTGAAAGAGTTCAGATCACTGCAATTGGTAAGAATAGAGTATATCACCATCTATTGGTTTACTGAATGAACTGCATGTCTTGTGCTTCCAGGAGATGTTCTTGGTCCTTCCATCAATGGCTTAGCCTCATTGATTCGGATGCCTTATGGCTGTGGTGAACAGAACATGATAAATTTTGCTCCAAATATTTACATTTTGGATTATCTGACTAAAAAGAAACAACTGACAGATAATTTGAAAGAAAAAGCTCTTTCATTTATGAGGCAAGGTAAGCATTTTAGAGACCTACATTTGTTCGTATACTTTGACTATCTGTCTATTTTTGTGTCTAGGTTACCAGAGAGAACTTCTCTATCAGAGGGAAGATGGCTCTTTCAGTGCTTTTGGGAATTATGACCCTTCTGGGAGCACTTGGTAAGTGTTTTTGCCAACTGAACAAATCCGTGATTTTATGTAATTTTTTTCTCTTTTCATAAAGGTTGTCAGCTTTTGTTTTAAGATGTTTCCTTGAAGCCGATCCTTACATAGATATTGATCAGAATGTGTTACACAGAACATACACTTGGCTTAAAGGACATCAGAAATCCAACGGTGAATTTTGGGATCCAGGAAGAGTGATTCATAGTGAGCTTCAAGGTGGCAATAAAAGTCCAGTAACACTTACAGCCTATATTGTAACTTCTCTCCTGGGATATAGAAAGTATCAGGTATTTCGTATTTAATTTAATAAATGATAGATAATAGTAAAAAACATACTTTTTTTCTTCCAAGCCTAACATTGATGTGCAAGAGTCTATCCATTTTTTGGAGTCTGAATTCAGTAGAGGAATTTCAGACAATTATACTCTAGCCCTTATAACTTATGCATTGTCATCAGTGGGGAGTCCTAAAGCGAAGGAAGCTTTGAATATGCTGACTTGGAGAGCAGAACAAGAAGGTAATGTGCTGGGCCCACTTGAGGTTGTTATGTTGATCAGAATGTTATTACTTTTCTCTTGCAGGTGGCATGCAATTCTGGGTGTCATCAGAGTCCAAACTTTCTGACTCCTGGCAGCCACGCTCCCTGGATATTGAAGTTGCAGCCTATGCACTGCTCTCACACTTCTTACAATTTCAGACTTCTGAGGGAATCCCAATTATGAGGTGGCTAAGCAGGCAAAGAAATAGCTTGGGTGGTTTTGCATCTACTCAGGTGAGAGATGATAGTTTTTTCCCTTTAAACTATATATGTACAAATGTTTTTCTTCCCTCAACAGGATACCACTGTGGCTTTAAAGGCTCTGTCTGAATTTGCAGCCCTAATGAATACAGAAAGGACAAATATCCAAGTGACCGTGACGGGGCCTAGCTCACCAAGTCCTGTAAAGTTTCTGATTGACACACACAACCGCTTACTCCTTCAGACAGCAGAGGTGTGGGCAAGGGGCAGTTATTTAAAAATCAGAGCCTCATTCACTTTTTTTCACCTTGATTCAGCTTGCTGTGGTACAGCCAACGGCAGTTAATATTTCCGCAAATGGTTTTGGATTTGCTATTTGTCAGGTATGTAACGATGCTTATTTTTTTAAGTTAAAACTTGTTATTTATGCTAGTTTATTTTTTACAGCTCAATGTTGTATATAATGTGAAGGCTTCTGGGTCTTCTAGAAGACGAAGATCTATCCAAAATCAAGAAGCCTTTGATTTAGATGTTGCTGTAAAAGAAAATAAAGATGATCTCAATCATGTGGATTTGAATGTGTGTACAAGGTAAGTGTCTGCTTAGGTCTCTCTTCTTTTTTGAGTTTTCATTCATCCTCCCTCTTTGATTTAGCTTTTCGGGCCCGGGTAGGAGTGGCATGGCTCTTATGGAAGTTAACCTATTAAGTGGCTTTATGGTGCCTTCAGAAGCAATTTCTCTGAGCGAGACAGTGAAGAAAGTGGAATATGATCATGGAAAACTCAACCTCTATTTAGATTCTGTAAGTAGTAAAACATAAGGTAACTGTTGACACAACCCCTTAAGACTCTTTTGTATTTCTCAAGGTAAATGAAACCCAGTTTTGTGTTAATATTCCTGCTGTGAGAAACTTTAAAGTTTCAAATACCCAAGATGCTTCAGTGTCCATAGTGGATTACTATGAGCCAAGTAAGTATGCTCTGGAGTTCTTAATACTTTAGCCGTGTGAACTGATGTCTGCTTCTTTGAACAGGGAGACAGGCGGTGAGAAGTTACAACTCTGAAGTGAAGCTGTCCTCCTGTGACCTTTGCAGTGATGTCCAGGGCTGCCGTCCTTGTGAGGATGGAGCTTCAGGCTCCCATCATCACTCTTCAGTCATTTTTATTTTCTGTTTCAAGCTTCTGTACTTTATGGAACTTTGGCTGTGATTTATTTTTAAAGGACTCTGTGTAACACTAACATTTCCAGTAGTCACATGTGATTGTTTTGTTTTCGTAGAAGAATACTGCTTCTATTTTGAAAAAAGAGTTTTTTTTCTTTCTATGGGGTTGCAGGGATGGTGTACAACAGGTCCTAGCATGTATAGCTGCATAGATTTCTTCACCTGATCTTTGTGTGGAAGATCAGAATGAATGCAGTTGTGTGTCTATATTTTCCCCTCTCAAAATCTTTTAGAATTTTTTTGGAGGTGTTTGTTTTCTCCAGAATAAAGGTATTACTTTAGAATAGGTATTCTCCTCATTTTGTGAAAGAAATGAACCTAGATTCTTAAGCATTATTACACATCCATGTTTGCTTAAAGATGGATTTCCCTGGGAATGGGAGAAAACAGCCAGCAGGAGGAGCTTCATCTGTTCCCTTCCCACCTCCAACCTAGCCCTACTGCCCACCCCACCCCAACCCACCCCATGCCCAGTGGTCTCAGTAGATACTTCTTAACTGGAAATTCTTTCTTTTCAGAATCTAGGTGGTGAATTTTTTTTAAGTGGCACGGTCTTTTTCTGCTTGAAATCTGATCACACCCCCCAGCCATTGCCCTCCCTCTCTTTTTCCTCTGTAGAGAAATGTGAGGGGCAGTACATTTACTGTGCTTTTCACACCATCTCAGAGGTTGAGGAGCATACTGAAAATTGCCCTGGGGGGTGCTGGGTGTGCTGTCTCCTTCCCACATCCTCAGCCCCACACCAGCTCTATTTCAGGGGTGAGAGTCAGAGAGCACTGCAATATGTGCTTCATGGGATTTCGATTCGAAGATCCTAGACCAGGGAGACACTGTGAGCCAGGGATACAACAAAATACTAGGTAAGTCACTGCAGACCGACCTCCCTGCAGTTTGGGAAAGAAGCTGGGTTTGTGGAGAATCAGAGCATCTTGACATGACTGCTGACCTAAAGATCCCTGGCATTGGCCAGGGATCCTGTGGAACCTCTTCTAGTTCAGGGGTGTGAGCATTAGACTGCCAGTTGTCTAGTGACATCTGATGCTTGCTGTGAACTTTTAAGATCCCCGAATCCTGAGCACCTCAATCTTTAATTGCCCTGTATTCCGAAGGGTAATATAATTTATCTGGATGGAAATTTTAAAGATGAATCCCCCTTTTTTCTTTTCTTCTCTCTTTTCTTTCCTTCTCCCTTTCTTCTTTGCCTTCTAAATATACTGAAATGATTTAGATATGTGTCAACAATTAATGATCTTTTATTCAATCTAAGAAATGGTTTAGTTTTTCTCTTTAGCTCTATGGCATTTCACTCAAGTGGACAGGGGAAAAAGTAATTGCCATGGGCTCCAAAGAATTTGCTTTATGTTTTTAGCTATTTAAAAATAAATCCATCAAAAATAAAGTATGCAAATGTATCTTTTAAAGTTAATTTTTAAAAATGCTCTTATTTTAGTGAATTTTCAGAAATTATAGTGGAATGGATGCTCATATATTGCTTATGGATATTTTGGATACCAAAGTAGGAATAACTGACATTCAGTATTTTAAAGCTGGCAAACCTGTACATAGAAAATAGATCCCCAGACAGTGGTCTATGAAGAGGGCAGTTAAGTATCAAATACTTAATTTTCTTGCCTTTTTTTCTTAAGTGGGGAAAAGTTTCTAGATCTCTTACACCTCTGACACAATCTGTTCTAAAACAGGCACTTGTAATGTTGGGGCCTCCTTGTAAACGTGTTTTTGCCCTTTACTCTCTGGGAGTTCTTTAAAGGTGAAATCATCTTACAAAGAAATTGGGGGAGGGTCTTGGCAAAGGACTTTCCCCTCCTCTTTCCTGGCCTGGGAACCTTATACTGACAATCAATACTTTATATTTTAAAGTATATAATTTATAGTTAACTTCTAGTGTAATATATTAGGAAACACTAGAATGGAAAGGCCATTGGAAGACAGGTTGTATCTTTTTTAGACCATATTTCCTTGTTTAAAAACTATCATTTGAATACTTTTTTGGTGAAGAACTCCATGTTTTCAAGTTAAAGGTCACCTCGTAGGCCAGGCGCAGTGGCTCATGCCTGTAATCCCAGCACTCTGGGAGGCTGAGGCGGGTGAATCACAAGGTTAGGAGTTTGAGACCAGCCTGGCCAATATGGTGAAACCCCGTCCCTACTAAAAATACAAAATTTAGCCAGGCGTGGTGGCATGCACCTGTAGTCCCACCTACTCGGGAGGCTGAGGCAGGAGAATCACTTGAACCTGAGAGACAGAGGTTGCAGTGAGCCGAGATCACGCCACTGCACTCCAGCCTGGGGGACAGAGTGAGATTCTGTCTCAAAAAACAAAAAACAAAAAAGTCACCTTGTAACTCATCTCTTTTTATTGTAAGTTTATTAAAAATGAAGAGGACAACAATGAGAAGGAACATAAAGGGTTAGCTAGCACTGTCTCCTGGTGCATGGGGCTGTGCAGATGTCCCGGCCACTTCTTCCTTCATACTTCCCTTAGAGAACTTGCTCTGCTACAAGCAGTGGGCTTGGACTAAAAGTGATTAAAATACCACAGGCATAAGGAGAAAAGGAGTATATGTAGTAGTAATAATTACTAGTATAAATTATTTTCTTCACATGCTATGAGTAATAATATTAAAAAACTCATTTTACCATTAAGATTCCTTATGCTGAAGCTCTTCCATTTAGAATACTGTCAATGTCATTTACTGGTATGAACTAAAGTCCCCCTTCTTTTCCACTCACTGGGAACCTTAGTAAAACACCAGCATATCTTACCTCTCTTTCTGACTGGCCGATGCTTCCAGAGACTGAATGTTGGGAAAACCTAGTAGCCAAACAATTCTAGGACAGAATAACATTTTTATATTTGGTTCCACCATCTTATTACATTTAGTTATAGTTTTAAAAAAGAAATTCAAGCCCATTAAAATATGTCTGGTCAATGAAATGCTTCCTTTTATTGTGTTGTGCTATTGTACTTTGTTTTTCAAAACATTGTAAAAATAGTATCTTTGGTTTAGTATTTTGGATTATATATTATAATCTGAGGAGTGTTTTGCTTATGTAGAATCCAGATATATTTCTGTTACCTAGGAGATGTTACTTACATATGTAATACTGTATCCTGCACGTGGAAATATTCAGAATTGTAGATAGCATAACTCTCCCTGCTCCTATTCTTTTGAGCCTAGGTATAATTTTTTTTTTTTTTTTAGAAAAAGACATATTTAGCTTTAATTTCTATTTATGCTAAACATATTTATAAGTAGTCTGTCAATATAATACCAACTATTTTTATTTTTACATAATTCAATTATTTCATTTGACATGTCTGGCAGACTCAAGACATTAAGTAAAAAATTGGAACTATGATTTTTCTTTGTCATTTTTTAAAAAAGAATTATTTTATTAACCTGCTGGCATATAATCTGGAGTTCTTTTCACAACCTTACTTTTTCTGATTTGCTTTATTGAATGATTGAATACTCATTTCTTTCTAAAAATATGTTGTAAATTCTCCCTTGGCAAGATTTCTCCCTATGAGGGTAGTTATTATTTGAGTCTGCCAAGTGGTTACCATGGGGCAAGGTGCCATGATGTATTCTTGGGTGCATTGGTTTTTTGCGCATTGTAAATTTAAGACACTTATAGTAAGTGGACTCATTCATAGATGAGTTTCAGAACCTTTTACGTTCTCGGTAGAGGCTTCTGTCGGACAGGCAGAAGAGTGTATTCCTCACTTTTTTTTTTGTCTTCAAATTCCAGTAAGGCATAGCACTTTTAAGAAATTAGAATTTTTCTATCATCTATGCAAATGATATTTATGTTAATATTAAATATCTTATGTTACACTGGGAGTAATTTGAGGTGCAATTATTTTTATTACTACTTTGAATAGAGGACCATTATCCTTCTTTCTTCAGAAAACTAAGAAGTAAGTGTAACTTTTAAAGTAAGTATATATCAGTGAGAGTAGGCTTGTTTTACAACTATTTCTAGCCAGTGAGTTGTGTTTTCATGTCTCATCAAAAGACAATACCACATTGCATCATTTTACAAAATATGTTGTCATTTTCATTTCAGTTGTAACATAGGAAAATAGATATTTCCTAGATGATTTCTGAGTTTCTTACTGCAAAGAACAGTTATAAATTGGTATACATGTGTCTCTGTAATAGGGATAATATTGATATATCTGTTGCTACATATTTAAGAATCATTCTATCTTATGTTGTCTTGAGGCCAAGATTTACCACGTTTGCCCAGTGTATTGAATTGGTGGTAGAAGGTAGTTCCATGTTCCATTTGTAGATCTTTAAGATTTTATCTTTGATAACTTTAATAGAATGTGGCTCAGTTCTGGTCCTTCAAGCCTGTATGGTTTGGATTTTCAGTAGGGGACAGTTGATGTGGAGTCAATCTCTTTGGTACACAGGAAGCTTTATAAAATTTCATTCACGAATCTCTTATTTTGGGAAGCTGTTTTGCATATGAGAAGAACACTGTTGAAATAAGGAACTAAAGCTTTATATATTGATCAAGGTGATTCTGAAAGTTTTAATTTTTAATGTTGTAATGTTATGTTATTGTTAATTGTACTTTATTATGTATTCAATAGAAAATCATGATTTATTAATAAAAGCTTAAATTCTCATCTATTTATTATGTGTTCTTTTTATTTTAGCATAAA